ATGATGGAGGGAGCATTGGTGTTAGCCAGCAAGCCTGGATTCTAGTGAAGCCCAATTCACCAGCCATTTGGTCTTAGTAAGGTCATTACCGCGCTCTAGGTTTGAGTCTCATTTGTAAAATGAAGGGAGTGGAGGGGCTTATAGAGCTCGAACCCTCTGAGTCTAAGAGGCTAGAACACGTGCGATCTATACTCCGCCTAGGAAAGGAACATCTAGGTATGCTCAAAAACAGTGAGAAGTATGGCGTAGATAACCTCTGGGCTACCCAGGCATCCGCAGCGTGGACCACCAATAGAGACACAAATCCAGGCATCCCTTTCCCTTGGCTCCAGGCCGGAATTGGGGGCAATCTCCGCATGCATCTCACCCAAGTCCTTCTCCCACGCAAGGACCTTGACACCATCTACCAGCGCGGGGGTGGGATCGAGGCTTGAGGCAGCCCACCTGGATAAGCATACTTCGGATCCCCGCGGTACAGATCGATCTCTCACGCTCACAAACCTACCTCCCAGACGGGTCCAGCTAAGACCGGAAGCGTCCGGAGCCGGATGCGGAAATCGGTGCGCGCCGACGAAGCCCGGGAAGGCAGGCGCGCGGGTTAGAACGCGCCAGAGGTCGGCGCGCGCACACCCGCACCGCCCCGACCCCAGGTAGTGAGGCCAGTGATTCCGAGTGTGTGAGGAGCGGCAGTGGCGGCGGAGGAGGGGGCGGCGTGGGTGGGGGCGGGGGCGGGATGCGCTCCCCGGCCCCTCTAGCCCCGTGGTGGTACAACGCGAAGGTGTGGGAAGGCCGCGATAAACCGGAACTGCAGCCCGCCGGACACCTCCGGCTTCACTTCCGTAAGAGGAGAGGAGTGTACGGCAAGGGGCGGGAACTGGAACTTGGCCCGCCTCGTTGTGAGCTGAGCTCAGCGGCACGCTTTTGTGGCGTCACTGCACTGTTACCCCGCCCTACGTGTCTCTGACGCTGACACCTTCTCACTGTGAAACGTCGCGACCTGTGACGTCTGGGGGGCGCCTCAAATCTTCCACTCCAGCATCGGATCCCGGAAAGGCAGCGTCGGAGACTGGACCCAAAACTCTTCCTGTTCTGCCTGCAGAGTTGAGCCCCGTCCGGGTCCTGGACCCGCGTAGTACTGACCCTGGATCCCTGTTCACTGCGTTCTCGCTCCCCGCGCTCCCTGCTGGACCCCGGGATGCCGGGCATCTCCGCCCGAGGCCTCTCTCATGAGGGGAGGAAGCAGCTAGCTGTTAACCTCACCCGTGTCCTGGCACTCTACCGTTCCATCTTGGATGCCTACATCATCGTGAGGCCACAGGGGCGTGGGTGGGATGTCTCTGGTCGTGTGGTTGGCTAGGTGCCCACGTCAGGGAGAGAATCTGGAGAATTAGCCTCTGATCTCTTTCCTTCTATGAGTTTCAGTCTTTTTCTGTACAAGAAGGGGTTAAAACTGGAGTGATCCCTCCTTTTTTTTCAGCTGACATAAATAATATTTCTTTTTTTTTCTTTTTCTTTTTTTTTTTCTTTTTTTTTTTGAGACGGAGTCTCGCTCTGTCCCCCAGGCTGGAGTGCAGTGGCACGATCTCGGCTCACTGCATAAATAATATTTCTAGTACCTACCTAGATTGTTTTTGTAATCTTCCCAGATCCAAGGTAATAAAATGCGTGGACATTGGAACCATGCTGCTTGCTGATGGCTTCTCCCCTTCTTCTGTAGGAATTTTTCACAGACAACCTATGGGACACACTCCCTTGCTCATGGCAGGAAGCATTGGATGGACTGAAACCACCACAGCTGGCCACAATGCTGCTGGGGATGCCTGGGGAAGGGGAGGTCGTCAGGTATGGGCTAGAAGGTCCCTGTGCTGGGGAACTCAAGGCTTTAAGCCCTGCAGTGAGCATATTGCTCAGAGAGTCTCATAAGGTCTTCCTGGGCCTCGGGTTGTAAACTGCTGCACTCAGATGTGATGGGACTATTCACTGGAGGCCTCGGCTGGACTATCTCAGGTACAGGTCAGTGTGGCCACTCACCCTGCTGGCCCTGAAGTCCACGGCGTGTGCCCTGGCCTTTACCCGGATGCCTGGCTTTCAGACCCCCTCAGAATTCCTGGAGAACCCCAGCCAGAGCTCCCGACTAACAGCTCCATTCCGGAAACATGTCAGGCCCAAGAAGCAGCATGAGATCCGGAGGCTGGGAGAGGTGAGGAGATGGCTGGAGCATGGGTGGTGTCTGGCTAGGAGACCTTTGTTTCCTCCTTTTTCAGTTGGTGAAGAAGCTGAGTGATTTCACAGGCTGCACCCAGGTTGTAGACGTGGGCTCAGGCCAGGTGAGCCAGAGTCTTGATGTACTGTTTTTTTGCAGGGCTGTTTCCATCCTCCTCGTGACTCCAGGGCCATCTCTCCCGCTTCATGGCTCTTGGCCTGGGGTTGATGGTGAAGAGCATCGAAGGGGATCAGAGACTGGTGGAGAGAGCCCAGCGCCTGGACCAGGAGCTTCTGCAGGCTCTGGAGAAAGAGGAGAAGAGGAACCCGCAGGTAGGCCAACCCTTCCTGCGACCTGGACTGCACCATCTGCCTTTGTCCTTTCCTGCTTCCACAGGTGGTCCAAACCAGCCCTCGTCACTCCCCACACCACGTGGTTAGGTGGGTAGACCCCACAGCCCTGTGTGAGGAGCTTCTGCTTCCACTGGAGAACCCGTGTCAGGGCAGGGCCCGCTTGCTGCTCACAGGCCTCCACGCCTGTGGGGATCTGAGTGTTGCCTTGCTGAGACACTTCTCCTGCTGTCCTGAGGTGGTGGCCCTGGCCTCAGTGGGCTGCTGCTACATGAAGCTGAGTGACCCTGGCGGCTACCCACTGAGTCAGTGGGTGGCTGGGCTGCCTGGCTATGAACTGCCCTACCGGCTTCGGGAGGGGGCCTGCCATGCCCTGGAGGAATATGCTGAGCGGCTACAGAAAGCTGGCCCTGGCCTTCGAACTCACTGCTACCGTGCAGCACTGGAGACAGTCATCCGACGGGCCCGGCCCGAGCTCCGTCGGCCAGGCGTGCAGGGTATCCCCAGGGTCCACGAGCTCAAGATTGAAGAGTGAGGTTGGGGGACGGGTGGGGGGCAGTGGAAAACTGAGTGCTGAATGTGACTGATCCCACAGATATGTGCAGCGGGGGCTACAGCGAGTGGGGCTAGATCCCCAGCTGCCACTGAATCTGGCTGCCCTTCAGGCCCACGTGGCCCAGGAGAACCGTGTGGTGGCCTTCTTCAGCCTGGCTCTACTGCTTGCCCCACTGGTGGAGACGCTTATTCTACTGGACCGGCTGCTGTACCTTCAGGAACAGGGTGAGGGTGGCCTACAGCAGGGACCCAAGGACGAGTTTGGTTCATTCTTCCCCTTATGATTAAGCCCTTTCTCCCAGGTTTCCATGCTGAGCTCCTGCCCATCTTCAGTCCTGAACTCTCTCCCAGAAACCTGGTTCTGGTGGCCACCAAGATGCCCCTGGGTCAGGCTCTTTCTGTTCTGGAGACTGAAGACAGCTGATGCAGCCTGAGGAAACATCTCAGACCCCATCATCTGAAAGTGCCCAGAGAGCACAGTGGCAGAGTACATCTCATCCAGAGAAACAGCATCCTGCATCCTCCAGAGTCCTGGTTCCTTCAGTTTCATCCCCTTTCTCTCCTTCCATGGATTATGTAATACATTGTAAAGTTTTAATTAATTAAAAATTGGATATCTGTTTCCTTCCCATTTCTGTAGGTAGATAAAAGGAGATGCGCACC